GCGGCCGGGCTCGGGTCGTGCCACCGCTGGACTCCCGTGTCCCTCCGCGCAGGCGGGCGGCCCCGGAGCGCTGGTGCCGGCAGAGGCGGCGACGGTGGCGCCCCTCCTCATCATGGTGAGAGGCCGGGCGGGGCCGGGCACGGGGTAGCACCAGGGCGGGAAACGAGTGTCGGGGCCCCTCGGGAGGAAGCGTCTTGCAAACGAGGACCCGGGGCTCCGGGTTCGACTTCCAGTTTTCTTGGTACTCAGGGCGGCCCTGAGGTCTGGGAGAAGCGGAGGGGTTTTGGGGTGCCGGAGAGGCCGCTGTAAAGGGAAACGGTGGTGTTTCTCAGGAGGGAACTCGGGACCGCAGAAGCTGCTGCGCCTCTGGGAGCCTGGGTGGGCCTGGGCCGGGAGCCCGGGAGCTGCTCCCGACCCCACGCAGGCCCGCGCTGGGGCAGCCGCTTCGGCGCCCCCTCCCCGGGCCCAGTCTCATCACGCGGAACCGCTGCCCCGCGCCCGGGTGCGGGCGGGAGGTGGAGCCAGTTCAGAGGAGGGGACCCTTTACGGTAAAAGCTGCCGTCCCTTGTGGCTTCTAGAAGATAGGAAAACAAGTGGCTCCGAGAGGCGCTTCTGACACACAGCACAGCGGCGGGTAGAGCTGGATCCTAATTGCAGGTGCCCTGTGCTGCCCTGTTCTGGACAGGCACAAAGACCACGACTTTGTGGGGGCCGGGAGAGGGTAGAGGAGGAGGTGGCAGGCTTGGTGAAAGAGGGCCTTTGTCCAGTGCTCTCCTGCCCTGCCCCCCACCAGCCCTTCTGTGGGACCATTGTACCCGCATGCCAGACAAGAGAGTATTATCTGTTGCGGCCATTGTTGGGGGAAGGGAGGCAGTCTTGGGGTAACCCTTCTCCACTCCCCCCCTTCTCTGTGCACTCAGCCGTGGCAGCTGTGGCTTGGCCCAGACACAGAGACCCCCACCTCCAAAGAGGACGTCCTTAGTAGGTGCCAAGCATATAAGAGTGAGGCCAGTCCCAGAACCGCAGGCTCCTGGCGCGCCCCGCATGCCTCCAGCACGTTTACCTTTCCGAAGTGGCAGGAATGGGGAAAGCGCACGCTTAGGAGAGCTTCAGACAAGCTTCCCTCTTCCTCCTCCACGACCAGAAGCGGAAAGGTGCTCCCGGACCGAAAGGGAAAGAAGGTCCAGCACTGCCCCGCTTGGGAAGGCACCCACTGGGCTGACATCTCTTCCCCTCCTTACACAGAACAGAGGCTTCTCCCGAAAAAGCCACACATTCCTGCCCAAGATCTTCTTCCGCAAGATGTCATCCTCAGGGGCCAAGGACAAGCCTGAGCTGCAGTTTCCCTTCCTTCAGGATGAGGACACAGTGGCCACGCTGCTAGAGTGCAAGACGCTCTTCATCTTGCGCGGCCTGCCAGGAAGCGGCAAGTCCACGCTGGCACGGGTCATCGTGGACAAGTACCGTGATGGCACCAAGATGGTGTCGGCTGACGCTTACAAGATCACCCCCGGCGCTCGAGGAGCCTTCTCCGAGGAGTACAAGCGGCTCGATGAGGACCTGGCTGCCTACTGCCGCCGCCGGGACATCAGAATTCTTGTGCTTGATGACACCAACCACGAACGGGAACGGCTGGAGCAGCTCTTTGAAATGGCCGACCAGTACCAGTACCAGGTGGTGCTGGTGGAGCCCAAGACGGCGTGGCGGCTGGACTGTGCCCAGCTCAAGGAGAAGAACCAGTGGCAGCTGTCGGCTGATGACCTGAAGAAGCTGAAGCCTGGGCTGGAGAAGGACTTCCTGCCGCTCTACTTCGGCTGGTTCCTGACCAAGAAGAGCTCTGAGACCCTCCGCAAAGCCGGCCAGGTCTTCCTGGAAGAGCTGGGGAACCACAAGGCCTTCAAGAAGGAGCTGCGACAATGTAGGTGGCAGGTTGGGGCCTTATAAGCCCACCTGCCCTGACTGCACCCGTTTTCTCCCGGCAGTCGTCCCTGGGGATGAGCCCAGGGAGAAGATGGACTTGGTCACCTACTTTGGAAAGAGACCCCCAGGCGTGCTGCATTGCACAACCAAGTTTTGTGACTACGGGAAGGCTCCCGGGGCAGAGGAGTACGCTCAACAAGATGTGAGTCTTCCCCAGGGACACATGGGGGAGGTTAGCTTGGGCCCCTCTTTCTCACTCTCCCCAGGTGTTAAAGAAATCTTACTCCAAGGCCTTCACGCTGACCATCTCTGCCCTCTTTGTGACACCCAAGACGACTGGGGCCCGGGTGGAGTTAAGCGAGCAGCAACTGCAGTTGTGGCCGAGTGATGTGGACAAGCTGTCACCCACTGACAACCTGCCGCGGGGGAGCCGCGCCCACATCACCCTCGGCTGTGCAGCTGACGTAGAGGCCGTGCAGACGGGCCTTGACCTCTTAGAGATTCTGCGGCAGGAGAAGGGGGGCAGCCGAGGCGAGGAGGTGGGCGAGCTAAGCCGGGGCAAGCTCTATTCCTTGGGCAATGGGCGCTGGATGCTGACCCTGGCCAAGAACATGGAGGTCAGGGCCATCTTCACGGGGTACTACGGGAAAGGCAAACCTGTGCCCACGCAAGGTAGCCGGAAGGGGGGCGCCTTGCAGTCCTGCACCATCATATGAGTGTTCTCACCACCACTTATGCCCCTAGAAGGGAAGGGGAGAGGGAAACGTGCCCTCTGTTTGATCCTTGTTTTGTGACATTTTTTTTTTTTTTTTTTTTACTCAAAGTTAACCTACCTGTAACTTTTTAAAAACTTGTAAAATAACTGACCCTCCCTTCCTGTCCGCCCTCTTCCCCTCTAATGCTCACGCTCCCAACACAAGGTGGGCAGGGAGGCACCATTCAGGAACCTGGACCAAAGCTGACGAGGCTGGGCCAAGCCAGGGATGGGGCCACAGCCAGAACCCCGAGCCCTACTTCCAGGTTCTGGTTAGCTCAGCCCCAGCCCAGCCCAGCTGCTCTGCCCAGAGCTGGGTGAGTGGGGAGACACCTCAGAGCCCCGCAAAACCCACTGACCGGAGGCAAAAGGCAGTGGGGCTGGGGGTAGTTTTCCATGGTCACAGAGAACTAGTGGTGGCTCTGAGAAGGGGAGGACCTCTGGGCTTTGATTCCATCTCCTTGTCTTTTTTCTTTGTTTTTAGAGACAGGGTCCTGCTATTTCCCAAGCTGGAGTGCAGTGGTGCGATCATGGCTCACTGCAGCCTCGAACTCCTGGGCTCAAGCAATCCTCCTGAGTGATCCCATTTCTTAATCAGTGTAGCCCCAAGAAGGCTGGGGCTATTTACCAGGGTAGAAAAAGGAGCTTACCTCCCACCTTTGGTCCTAAGTCCCTGCCCCCTCCCCTTCACACCATAACTAGGTAACAGTTTGATAACTAGGGAAGAAAGCAGAACAGTTAAGCAGCCGCCACATCCCCGCTGGCTGGGGGCCTCACTCCAGGAAGGGGCTGGACTGGCTGTCCTTTCCAGTGGCCTGGCTCCGCTGTGTGGATGGGGAGATCGGGGCCAGAGGCAGAACCCTGGTGAGGAAGCTCCAGTCCTGCTCTCTACCCAGCCCATCTTGCCTCCATGGTGCCTCTGGAGGCCTCTGGGCCTCCTCTAACAGGGGCTGGTGGGCACCAAGAGCCAATGGAGTAGACCCCTGGCTGGTAAGGGCCAAGTCCCACCGGTTGCTTCTGGGAAGGGGTTTCTAACACTAGTCTGTGTGCTGTGGTTCCTGGGGTGCCCTCCACTGCCCTCTGTTCAGTAACAGGGCCTTGCTAATCGGGTTGTCACTCAACAAAAGTGCTTTGGATTTAAGTTACTATCCTGGCTTTGCCCAACCTCAGCAACCTGTAAGACTGATAATGAAATAAATCATGTTAATCCTAGCTGTGTGCAGTCTCTCTTACCCTTCTGTGCCCAGCTCAGTCTTCCCTAGGGCTGGGTGTATTAGGACTGGCTTTGTCCCACAGCTTGGGGCCATCGGTCCTGTCTCCCCTCTGCTGGCCGGGCACAGCTGTGGTGAGGTTGGGCAGCTGAACAGTGTTGGCTTTCATGAGGAGGCAGAAAGCAGAGGCTGGCCTCAGACTCATACAGAAGGTGGGGGTTGGCTGGGTACGAGGGATGTGGAGCACAAAAGCCTCTCATCCCCCATTAACCAGGGCACCAAGCCCACAGGTGTCCCCAGCCCACTGGATCAGAAAGAGTTCAGTAAGACCGGAAGCTCCTGGTATGGGTTTCTCCCAGTTCTCTAGGGAAGGCCACCTGCAGGTCACTGAAACTTCAAGCACCAGGGAAGATCTAACATTTGAGTCCCTTCCAGGCCATCAGAGGCCTAGTCAGCCACATGGGAAACTTCCAAGACCTGACTCAGGCATCATTCCACCATGGCTAAGGCACCAGCCGGGGAAGACTTGAAAGAAAGGGGCAGGAGCTCAGATGAAGAGAAATCCTAAGTTACCTTTCTAGGTCAAGGCCTGTCCCTGGCCATCTCTGAACTTCAGCTAGAGCTTCAAGTCTGTGCCTGGAGCTCCTGGGAAGGCTACTCACCTTGAACACCACGCTTGACAGGACAGCATGGTGCATGCCGCTGCATCCGTGAGCAGTGTGTCTCCTGCATGCAGAAAGGGAGCAGAGAAGGCCAGGGGCTTTTGCTAAAAATAGTGGCCAGACCAGAGCTCTGGAGCCACCTGTCCCACCTCAAATGGGTCTGGGGGTCAGGAGGCAGGGTTTTATCTCTGTCTACCATCTCCCTCGAACCCACACTGCAACAGGAACTGTGAGAGTCTTTGTAAGTAAACTGCCCTGTCTAGGTCAGTACCCACCTGAGCTTTGGACGCACACAGCTTTTAGTACCCACCTGAGCTTTGGACACACACAGCTTCTAGTGATTTCTGGGGCCCCACCGTAAAGTGAGCATGCTTTCTGAACTCGCTTCTCTGTGACTGATGTTAGGCTGGGCCCAGAGGCACAGCCGGGGCCTGCCTAGCACTCACATGCTGGACAGGTCTGGGAGAGGCAGAGTGCCCCACCTGCCACTAGGCTGGGTGCCCACAGCCCGCATGCAGCAGCTTGCTGCACCCCAAGTCCAGGTCGGGCTCAGCTCTGGCTCACAGACTGGAGACAATGCAGATGCCAGAGCAAAGGGCCAGGAAGGGTCAAAACATTTTATTCTCTTTTTTTTTTCTTTTTTAATAAAGTTAAACAGTAAAACAAAAATTCACAAGCTGCCTCCCTGTCCACCCCCGCCTCCCTCCCCTGCCCTCGGTCTTCGGCATTGGTTCCCTTTGCTCCACCCCACTCACAGAGACACAGGGCATCCAACTGAGAAAACGAAACTGCTCTAAGCACACGGAGACGTGATGAAGGGAGGAGGTGAACTGTTTCCACATTCAAGATTAAACTGAGTGAATCTGCATTTTCTGGGTTCTGGGTGGTTGCCCTTCATTAGCCAAATTGAAAAAAGAAATTCCCTGGACCAGATGCTGAAAGAGAAAAGAGGGGTTGGTAGTTGGCTATGGATTTTCTAAGGAAGATCACTTTGCTCTGATTATGGAAAAGTCTTCAAGGGCTGCTTCAAACTCAAACACAGAGAGAAACTCTATGGGTATCAAACAGCTCAGGCTGTTTTTGGGTGCAAGAGGGAGCACGTGACTGTATTATACATGGGTAGCTTCTGACCTCAGCATTATCTATATAGTACCTTTGCTCTTGCAGAGAAGCCTTGGTACTAGGCAGTTAGAGATGCCTCCCTGACCCTGCAGAGATGCGGTGGCTAAAGGTCCCAAGGCAAGGGGTGCCTGGGAACCTTCCTGTCTTCATCCTTAGCAACAGCCGAGTGGATAGATGCCCTGCTAGATGAGAATTCAGCTGCCCCCGCTCATGGGCCCCTCTGACTCCCAAAGAGCTGCCTAAGAGGCAATGAGTGTGTTGGCTTGTGATCTGGGAACTCCCAAGAACAGCAGGCCCACCTACCTTCAAAGCTGAAGCCGCCAGGACCGCCAAAGAATGCCTTGAAGATATTGTTTGGATCAAAATCTGTAGAGCAGGGCAAGTAACATGGAAGGGAAGAAAAGGTGAAAAATTAGAAATGTTCGAAGAGAACTGATGACACTGAGAACAGATCTCCAAAGCTTTCCTGGAGAGTCTCACTCCCCTCCTTTCCCAACACTTCAGACTGCAAGTGAGCAAACCTGCCCCATCCCGTGCAAAACATGCTACCTGATCCCACTCCTAGGACATGTTCCCTTCTCCTTCCAACTGCTGCCCCAAAGGAAGCTTTCTCTGCTTCAGCTTGCTTCATTGGGCTGTTTTCTCAACAAATGGAATGCCATTTGCACTTACACAAGACTTTCCCCATACTCTGTCTCCCTATAATGCTGGAGCGGCTACTAAAAAGGATAAAATGTATCACTTAAATGTTACCAAAAATAAATATAAGAGCAAGATCTAGGATTTACTGTATTTGATTCCATGTCTTTTACTCC